CTGAAGATTTCCTGAAGAGATCCAGCATCCAAAATGTCCTGAGTGGGGAGGAAATCGCACACCTAGCACCCAGAGAAAATGAGTGCTATCCACAAACAACCCAGATCCTCCCAAGCTGAGGCTAACCTGCCCTTCACTTCCTACATTATTGCTACATCTACGCAGCTTCTGACTTTCCAAAGTTTCCTTTCCTTTTCTAGTCCCAAACTTATCTCTCAGGTTTGAGAAATTCAATTTTCTTGGGTTTGAATCTCAAAATTATAAAAGACAAGTAAGGTTAATCTTCTATCTCATTGGGCCCCTAAATATTTTAAGAAACACTCCATCAACCACATTTTGATCTTCTTTACTGCTGTTTTATTCTAGCATTTCTTTACTCCTACCTCTCTGTTTCTCTCTCTCTCTCTCCCCCCAAACCCCCCAACTCCCCCACCCCTCCCCACACACACACACAATTGGAGTAAATCCAGGACAAGGGCATTCACAATCTTACCATATTCTGTATTCATTAGACCTTATCTTAAGCACTGTGTTCAATTCAGATTTTGAAGGCATGTTAACAAACTGTAGAACAACGGAGTCCAGAACTGCTGTAGAGGACCAGTTGAAGGAACTAGAGAGGTATAACTAGAAAAGATACTTTTTTAGATCCTTCAGTTGTTAAAAGTCCCTAGTAATCTATTACAAACAGATTGATTTTAATAGTTCTCAACCATTTGCTAACATGTGTTTGCAGTGATGTCCTATGTGTTTGTACTCAGTTCTCTGTCTTTTTTAAAAGGGAATTTTACTTTAGACTATACATTTTCTAAAACTAGAAAAATTATTTTGGAGAAAAAGATTTGAGTATTACTTTGAAGATTTCATGAAGCTGCTGCTTCCAATCATCTGATCACTTCAGATGGTCTGATAATGTTAGATAAAACCTCTTTATCAGTAATGCACTGGAGTCCTACAGCACTACTTTCCATATTCAACAAAACCTCTCTTTGCATAGATACGTGTGTGTAAAAACAGAACATTCATACTGAGGCCAGAGTGCCATCGAAGGTAATTATAGAGACAGTAAAATCCTTTTACTCTGGGAAAAATAAAATGCTGGGTGTCTCACAAAATTTCAGAACCTGATTTCAAACGGATCATAACAAAGAGGAGATCAAATTTAGCATGGTGGACTGCTCGACAGGATATATTTGTAAGTATGAGATTCTATAAAATAGTTGATAATTTGTTTGGTTTTGTTATTATTTTATTTTTAGGTCAATGGAATGTTTCCACATATTATACCACCAACATGAGAAAAAAATGATCATTGTTTATTTGAAGCTTGGTGAGTTTATCCACAATTTAAATCAGTTCTACAGACTGTGAATTATATTTTCTTATTTTATCAGATGATATTCTAACGCTGCCTTTTCTCTTCTCATTTTAGAGGTATGAGAATTTTAATTTCTACTTCTGAGCATAAATTATACAAATATATACTGTATTTCCTTAGAAAAATGAGCAGGCGGAATTGTTGGATTTGTAAGATGTGCAGAGATGAATCTAAGAGGCCCCCTTCAAAGTAAGTAGCATTTAAGTTTCTATGGTAATTGTGCCCAATCAGTGCTTTTTGTTTCTTTTCAAAGCCTTACTTTGGAGGAAGTATTACAGTGGGCCCAGTCTTTTGAAAATTTAATGGCTACAAAATGTGAGTATTGCGTATCTGTCATCTTTGAATAATGAAAATAAACTGATTTCTCCTCTACTTTTAGATGGTCCAGTAGTCTATGCAGCATATTTAAAAATGGAGCACAGTGACGAGAATATTCAATTCTGGATGGCATGTGAAACCTATAAGAAAATTGCCTCACGGTGGAGCAGAATTTCTAGGGCAAAGAAGCTTTATAAGATTTACATCCAGCCACAGTCCCCTAGAGAGGTAACTACCTGACAATGACAGGAATGGAAATCCTTAATGCTGTACATGTAATTTCACTTTTCAGATTAACATTGACAGTTCGACAAGAGAGACTATCATCAGGAACATTCAGGAACCCACTGAAACATGTTTTGAAGAAGCTCAGAAAATAGTCTATATGCATATGGAAAGGGATTCCTACCCCAGATTTCTAAAGTCAGAAATGTACCAAAAACTTTTGAAAACTATGCAGTCCAACAACAGTTTCTGACTACAACTCAAAAGTTTAAATAGAAAACAGTATATTGAAAGTGGTGGGTTTGATCTTTTTATTTAGAAACCCACAAAATCAGAAACACAGTACAAATAAAACAGAAATCAAACTATAAGTTGACTTTTAGTTCCTAAAAAGAAACATATTTCAAAAGCAATGGAATCTAGAATTCTTATAACATGAATAACAAAATGTACAGCAAGCCTATGTAGTTCAATTAATATATAAGGAAAAGGAAGGTCTTTCTTCATGATACAAGCATTATAAAGTTTTTACTGTAGTAGTCAATTAATGGATATTTCCTTGTTAATAAAATTTTGTGTCATAATTTACAAATTAGTTCTTTAAAAATTGTTGTTATATGAATTGTGTTTCTAGCATGAATGTTCTATAGAGTACTCTAAATAACTTGAATTTATAGACAAATGCTACTCACAGTACAATCAATTGTATTATACCATGAGAAAATCAAAAAGGTGTTCTTCAGAGACATTTTATCTATAAAATTTTCCTACTATTATGTTCATTAACAAACTTCTTTATCACATGTATCTTCTACATGTAAAACATTTCTGATGATTTTTTAACAAAAAATATATGAATTTCTTCATTTGCTCTTGCATCTACATTGCTATAAGGATATAAAATGTGGTTTCTATATTTTGAGATGTTTTTTCCTTACAATGTGAACTCATCGTGATCTTGGAAATCAATAAAGTCAAATATCAACTAAAGACTTACATTATCTTTCTCAAAGACAAAATAAATATATTTTCCAGTACAAATTTCAAAAGGGCCAAAGTTGGTATACAGTGAG